CTGTCTTTCCGATAAAATCTAAACTTTGTTTATTAACCTGTTTCCTCTTTCAACAAATATTTTTAATGCAAACAGTAATACTGCAGTAATTACAATAAAAGCAAGCATGTATTGAATACATAGTATATTCCAGGTACTGTATAGATTATTTGATTTACTCTTCACAACCACTCTATGAGAAAGTTATTGTTATTATTATCTCAGTTGACAGATGAGGACATGTACAGTAAGGACATTAAATTGCTTCAGTAGCACAGTTAGAAAGTAATGAATCTATATAAAAGTCCAGGTCTGGAAATTAAATTGTAGCATTAGTCACCTATTTCTCATAAGGGGGAAGGGAAATACCAATTAAAATACAGGTTAGATTTGAATTTCAGATAACAAATAATTTTTAGTATAAGTATGTCCCAAATATCGCCTGGGACATGGACACCCTATATTGCTATTTGCTAGACTTAGCAACCCTAGGAACACATTGGATTATTTGCAGAGTCCATTTTGAGCCAGAAGTTATTTCCAGGGCATGTAGCCCTACTGTCTTAGGATTCAGGGGAAAGGCTTAAGGGTCTTCAGATTTTCATGTCCCCGTGACTGGCAATAAAGTGAGATTTATGACCTTGCCATGCTGCCTTTTTAACTCCTCAGCAGTTTTTCACTTGACTTCCAAGGAAGTTTGCCTTTGATATTTCTAAGGGTGTGTGTCTCCTACCTGTTTTCTGAATTGTTATCTGGAAAGTACATCTTAGCAAACAGTTTACCAATAACAACATGAAGAGAAGTAGAGGCAGGGAAGAAGAAAGCAACAAGGAAAAGTTCCTGGCTGCTCTGTGTGCCAGCGTTGTGCAACATTCTTTCCATATGGCATCTCGTTTGGTAGAAACAAGAGGCATGAGTATATAATAGTGTATATTAAATATCTTCTAGTCCTAGTTAGGTTTCTCTTAGACCTTGGCCAGGGGGTTCAATTTGAATGACTACTGGTGTTGTCAGTAAATGAATAAGTAGAAATGCATATTATAAAGTAGTCATCCATTTAGCAGATAGTAAATTAAAATGTTGTATAATCCACTGGAGTTCAATATTGGGTCATTTTCTTCAAAGAAGAGAGAGGTATTAATTAGTTTGTTGCTTGGAGGCTTCATTCCCTTTGCTGTTGTAACAAACGGTTCCTGGGCACTCTCAGGCCCTGACTGATTAACTTGCATAGCTTCCTTTTGATAGCTCTCCTTCTGACACACATGGTTAAACAGGAGAGAATGAGGTGGAGGAGTAGAAAAAGAAGAAGAAGAAAAAAAAACTTGGCTCTTTTCTTGATAAGTGAAAGCAAATAAATGCAACACATCAGCAAACAAAAGTGAAATACACTGCCCAAGTCGTCCATCTTAGCAATAGAGTTTCTTTAAGCCAAAAATCAAATGTAGTGGCGGTATTTCACTGTTGGAGTTGCAAACAACTGAGAAATGACAAAAGCTTTTTAAGGCCACGGTCTTTGCAAGAGGGAAAGATGTCTTTCTGTTGAAACTGAAAAATTAAGATCGATTATAGCTGAGGAATAAAACCTCAGTGTGTTGAATTCAAGGGACAGAATTGTTGATATAGATTCTTAAGTCATCATAAGTATCCAAAAGTGGAAACTTAACAAAGTGTGGTTTCCCCGGTATAATTTTCACATCAGTGGTTTTTTTCTCCCCCAACCTGGTCTTTCTCTTCAAAGGAGATTTACTTTTCCAAAAAGCATTTTTAATTATGTTGAAGTAAAGGCAATACCTTTTCTTTTAACTTTAAATTTCAAACTACTTTTAAAGAAAAGTTGCAAAAATGGAACGGAGAATTTTCACATATCCCTGCCCTAGCCTCCCTCAGTATTAAAATCTTAACTGGAGTGCAATTATCAGAACCCAGAAATTAACATTGATATAATACCAATAATTAAACAAAAATCTTATTCAAATTCTACCAGTTTTTTCATCAATATTTCATTGTTATTATTCTCCAGGATTCTGTTCAGGATCCCATGTCACATTTTGTTGTTATTTCTCCTTAGTCTCCTGAAATCTGTAACAGTTTCTCATCTTTCCTTAACTTTTAAGACCTTATATTTTTGAAGAGTATAGAATACTTATTTTGCCAAATTCCCCTCAATTTGGGCTTGTCTGGTGTTTTCTCATGCTTGGTTTGAGGTTATGTGTTTTTGGCAAGAATTCCACAGAAATGATGTGTTCTTCTCAGCACATCATGTCATGGGATTTGTGATGCCAATATTTTTTATTAGTGGTGGTGTTGATCATGACCACTTGATTAAGGTGGTTTCTGCTGGGTTCTCCACTTTATAGTTAGTATCTTTTCTCCTACTGTTAAGAAAGATCTTGGGGGACATGCTTTAAGACTGTGCAAATCCTGTTTCTCTTTAGACTGTGAACAAATGATTTCAGCATACATCCATGGATTTTGATTCTAGTTACAATTGTTATTATGGTGTTTGCTTAATGGTGATTTTCCACTTCCTTCTTTCTTTCAACATGTATTAATTGGGATTCTACAGCCATGGAAGAGCTGTCTTTCTCTCCTATTTAGATAATAGATTATTTATATCCATGTGTATGAACTTATATATATTTATTTGGTTTTATGGGTCATATTCTAATATTATTATTTAACTTGTTTAATTTGTTCCAGCTTTGGCTGTTAGGAGCTTATTTTCATTTAGTGTTTGTGCTCTCTTATTAAGCCCTTATTTATTTTTTTGAACACTTTCTTACTTTTTTGCTTCACACTATATTCTAAGCTTATTTTTTTCCTCCTGCTCTAGTCCTGAAATCAATCACTTGTCCAAGCTTTTTTCTTTCTTTCTTTCTTTCTTTTTTTTAAATCAGAGAATGGTGTTTAGAAACTGAGATCTTCATGCTAGATGTGCTTATTACTACTGGGATGTCATTGCTCTAAGCCTTCTCAGCAGGCAGAGCCAGGAAATATATGCATATGAATAACCTGCACATATACACACCTCTATATTTCTTTATCTATATGTCTATATAGATATTTAAAGCCATTTGTACTATACAATTTATACTAAATACTGTAAACTCAGGGTTCACTTTTAGCTTTTTCCTGTCTTTATTTGTAATTTATTTCTCAAATAGTGAGAAATCTGCTTATTTTCCATGATATGTTTACTTCTTTGTTTGATTCTAGTGAACACATAGTTTTAGAATTGCTATCCTATGCCCCTGCGAGAAACATATTTACTGACTAAATTCTAGCATTTATGCATTTGTATTTGTCTTTAGCTTCATGGTATCCAGTCAAGATACTGTTTTCTGTAGTTATTTAGGTTAGTGTTACTATTCCCCATCCTTTCAGTGTAGTTTTGTAACTCATTTGTAACAGGCTTATTTGTTATTTTTGTATTGCATTTTGGATCCTCATCATTGTTAGTTTTAGTTGTTGATTGCTTAGGGGCATGTGAAAAATATGAATCATAACTGTGGTTCTAAGAGCCAGAGCTTTACAAAATGATGCACCCAAGGCAGTATCTGTCACTCCATCCTGTCTTGATACACATAACCATTTCCGTCTTCTTTCCAGCTCTTTGACACCTGCCCTCTGTAGATAGTTTCTTTAGTTTCTGGTGAGTTCCTTCCATATTTTCTTTGTACAAATGGGCAGTTATGTATGTGTTTTCTTATAATCACTTTTCTTATACAAGGAGTAACATAATATAGATACTCTTTTGCACTTAGCTTTTTTTACCTTAACAGTACATCCTGGAAGTTAGCCTGTAACAATTCAAAGAGATCTTCATTAATCTTTTTTACAGCATTATTGTACTCCATTTTGGAGATATATGACAATATCTTCTTTATGTACCACTTTCCCTTGCAGATAGGTGTGCCACGTTAACAGACTAAGGAAGTTTAATATTATTATAAAAGAAGCAAGAATAAGACAGTTAAAAAAAAAAAAGACTTGGACAAAGCTGCTACATGTAGCTGCTGCATTTAGGATCAATCCAGGTAGAACAAAATAGAAGTTAATCAGATGGTCTGGACCACCAAAAGTTTTTGACTTTTACAACTTACTAGTACGGTGAATTTGGGTAAGTTATTTAACATCCTCATGCCTAAGTTTCTGAATCACCACCTCCCTTCTTTTTTAAATAGGTGGTGTTTGCATTGCTCAGTCACAGAAAATCCCACGTGAACCAAGACCTGGAGAATTTGAAAAAATTATCAAACGCCTGCTAGAAACACCTAATGCTCGAGCAGTGATTATGTTTGCCAATGAGGATGACATCAGGTGCTGATTACTTTTCTTCTGTATGTAGGGTCGTGATATGCATTATTTATTTTTATTCCTGTAGGAGGATATTGGAAGCAGCAAAAAAACTAAACCAAAGTGGGCATTTTCTCTGGATTGGCTCAGATAGTTGGGGATCCAAAATAGCACCTGTCTATCAGCAAGAGGAGATTGCAGAAGGGGCTGTGACAATTTTGCCCAAACGAGCATCAATTGATGGTAAGAATGCACCATAGAGAATTTGTTTTATTTATTAAAATCATACCTTTCTCCTTTGAAATAGGATTTGATCGATACTTTAGAAGCCGAACTCTTGCCAATAATCGAAGAAATGTGTGGTTTGCAGAATTCTGGGAGGAGAATTTTGGCTGCAAGTTAGGATCACATGGGAAAAGGAACAGTCATATAAAGAAATGCACAGGTAACCACTCAAATGTTTCCTGTGGTGCATTTCAACTGATGGTTTTTACTTTTTTATTTTGCAGGGCTGGAGCGAATTGCTCGGGATTCATCTTATGAACAGGAAGGAAAGGTCCAATTTGTAATTGATGCTGTATATTCCATGGCTTACGCCCTGCACAATATGCACAAAGATCTCTGCCCTGGATACATTGGCCTTTGTCCACGAATGAGTACCATTGATGGGAAAGAGCTACTTGGTTATATTCGGGCTGTAAATTTTAATGGTAAGTTACAACGTGTGTGTGTCTAAATACATCTTTATTAACATTGTTTTCTAAATCTTTATAGGCAGTGCTGGCACTCCTGTCACTTTTAATGAAAACGGAGATGCTCCTGGACGTTATGATATCTTCCAGTATCAAATAACCAACAAAAGCACAGAGTACAAAGTCATCGGCCACTGGACCAATCAGCTTCATCTAAAAGCAAGTATCGTCATAAACATATATTAATGTATATGGAAGGCTCATTAATTTTTTATACCCACAGGTGGAAGACATGCAGTGGGCTCATAGAGAACATACTCACCCGGCGTCTGTCTGCAGCCTGCCGTGTAAGCCAGGGGAGAGGAAGAAAACGGTGAAAGGGGTCCCTTGCTGCTGGCACTGTGAACGCTGTGAAGGTTACAACTACCAGGTGGATGAGCTGTCCTGTGAACTTTGCCCTCTGGATCAGAGACCCAACATGAACCGCACAGGCTGCCAGCTTATCCCCATCATCAAATTGGAGTGGCATTCTCCCTGGGCTGTGGTGCCTGTGTTTGTTGCAATATTGGGAATCATCGCCACCACCTTTGTGATCGTGACCTTTGTCCGCTATAATGACACACCTATCGTGAGGGCTTCAGGACGCGAACTTAGTTACGTGCTCCTAACGGGGATTTTTCTCTGTTATTCAATCACGTTTTTAATGATTGCAGCACCAGATACAATCATATGCTCCTTCCGACGGGTCTTCCTAGGACTTGGCATGTGTTTCAGCTATGCAGCCCTTCTGACCAAAACAAACCGTATCCACCGAATATTTGAGCAGGGGAAGAAATCTGTCACAGCGCCCAAGTTCATTAGTCCAGCATCTCAGCTGGTGATCACCTTCAGCCTCATCTCCGTCCAGCTCCTTGGAGTGTTTGTCTGGTTTGTTGTGGATCCCCCCCACATCATCATTGACTATGGAGAGCAGCGGACACTAGATCCAGAGAAGGCCAGGGGAGTGCTCAAGTGTGACATTTCTGATCTCTCACTCATTTGTTCACTTGGATACAGTATCCTCTTGATGGTCACTTGTACTGTTTATGCCATTAAAACGAGAGGTGTCCCAGAGACTTTCAATGAAGCCAAACCTATTGGATTTACCATGTATACCACCTGCATCATTTGGTTAGCTTTCATCCCCATCTTTTTTGGTACAGCCCAGTCAGCAGAAAAGGTAAGTAGAAGGAAATACACTTGACAACTTTTCAACAGTGATTCTTTTTTTTTTCTTCCCTCAGATGTACATCCAGACAACAACACTTACTGTCTCCATGAGTTTAAGTGCTTCAGTATCTCTGGGCATGCTCTATATGCCCAAGGTTTATATTATAATTTTTCATCCAGAACAGAATGTTCAAAAACGCAAGAGGAGCTTCAAGGCTGTGGTGACAGCTGCCACCATGCAAAGCAAACTGATCCAAAAAGGAAATGACAGACCAAATGGCGAGGTGAAAAGTGAACTCTGTGAGAGTCTTGAAACCAACAGTAAGTCATCTGTAGAGTTTCCGATGGTCAAGCTATTTTAATTTGTCCTCATTTATCTTAACAGCTTCCTCTACCAAGACAACATATATCAGTTACAGCAATCATTCAATCTGAAACAGGGAAATGGCACAATCTGAAGAGATGTGGTATATGATCTTAAATGATGAACATGAGACCGCAAAAATTCACTCCTGGAGATCTCCGTAGACTACAATCAATCAAATCAATAGTCAGTCTTGTAAGGAACAAAAATTAGCCATGAGCCAAAAGTATCAATAAACGGGGAGTGAAGAAACCCGTTTTATACAATAAAACCAATGAGTGTCAAGCTAAAGTATTGCTTATTCATGAGCAGTTAAAACAAATCACAAAAGGAAAACTAATGTTAGCTCGTGAAAAAAAATGCTGTTGAAATAAATAATGTCTGATGTTATTCTTGTATTTTTCTGTGATTGTGAGAACTCCCGTTCCTGTCCCACATTGTTTAACTTGTATAAGACAATGAGTCTGTTTCTTGTAATGGCTGACCAGATTGAAGCCCTGGGTTGTGCTAAAAATAAATGCAATGATTGATGCATGCAATTTTTTATACAAATAATTTATTTCTAATAATAAAGGAATGTTTTGCAAATGTTGAGAGTTGTTTCGTTCCAGTTTTAAAGCTAGG